CAAAAGATTTCTCTGTAGCATGCAAAGCTGTTCGCTAGTATTTTACCCAAGTAGAACTTCTTTCAAAATTAGAGTCAAGCCTCTCAAACCCTGCCTGTGTTTTATCAACTAAGTTTATGGAATCTTCAAAATCCTTTGTTGTCATTTCAACAGTGTTCACGGCATCTTCACCAGGAGCAGATTCCATGTCAAGAAGCGTACTTGTTTTCCTCATCTCTAAGAAGCAACACCTCAGCCGGGCATGGTGGCTCGTGCCTGTAATCCCAGCACTTTGGGAGGCTGAGGCAGGTGGATCACCTGAGGTCAGGAGTTTGAGACCAGCCTGGCCAACATAGCCAAATCCCGTCTCTACTAAAAATACAAAAATTAGCTGGGCGTGGTGGCGCACTCCTGTAATCCCAGCTACTCAGGAGGCTGAGGCAGGAGAATTGCTTGAACCCGGGAGGTGGAGGTTGCAGTGAGCCGAGATTGCACCACTCCACTCTGCCTGGGGAACGAGAGTGAAACTCTGTCTTTAAAAAAAAAAAAAAAAAAAAAGCAGCAGCACCTCATCCATTCAAGTTTGATCACGAGATTGAAGCAATTCAGTGACATCTTTAGGCTACACTTCTAAATCTAGCTCTCTTGCTATTTTCACCACATCTATAGTTGCTTCCTCCACTGAAGTCTCAAACCCCTCAAAGATTCATGAGGGCTGGAATCAGGTTTTTCCAAAATACCAAATGTTGATGTTTTGACCTCCTCCCATGAATCATGAATGTTCTTCGTGGCATCTATAATGATGACTCCTTTCCAGAAGGTTTTCGGCTGACTTTGCCCAGATCCATCAGAGGAATCATTATGGCACCTACAGCCTTGTGAAACATATTTCTTAATAAGACTTGAAAGTTGGAGTGACTCCCAGCCAGGGGCTGCAGAATGCACGTTGTGTTGGCAAAAGAAGAACATCAGTCTCCCTGTTCATCTCCATCAGAGCTCTTGGGTGACCAGGAGCATTGTCAGTGAGTAGTGTTTTGAAAGGAATCTTTTTTTCTGAGCAGTAGGTCTCATTAGTGAGCTTAGAATACTCCATAAACCATGCTGTAAACAGATGCACTGTCATCCAGGCTTTGTTATTCCATTTCCAACACAGGCAGAGTGGATTTAGCATCATTCTTAAGGGTCCTAGAATTTTTGGAATGGGAAATGACCATTGGCTTCACGTCACCAGCTGCATTCGCCCCTAACGAGAGTCAGCCTGTCCTTTTCAATCTTTGAAGCCAGGCATTGACTTCTCTCTAGCTGCGAAAGTCCTAGATGCCATCTTCTTCCAATAGAAAGCGGTTTTATCCACACTGAAAATCTTTTTAGAGTAGCCACCTTAGTCAACCATCTTAGCTAGATCTGGAGAACTTGCTTCAGTTTCTCCTGTAAAGCTTGCAGCTTCACCTTGCACTTCTATGTGTGGAAGTGACTTCTTTCCTTAAACCTCATGAACCAACCTCTGCTGGTTTTCTGCTTTTCTTCCGCAGCTTCCGTCACCCATCTCGGCCTTCATAGAATTGAGGACGGTTAGGACCTTGCTGTGGATTCAGCTTTGGTTGCCAGTCACACCAGCCGTCGGGCAAAGTTGTTGTTTTAATCTCTCCAGACCACTCAGACTTCTTCCACATCAGCAATAAGGCTGTCTTGCTATCCTGTCATTTGTGTGTTCACTGGAGCAGCTCGTTTAATTTCCTTCTGGGGCTTTTCCTTTGCATTGCCGCTCAGCCGTTTGATGCAAGAGGCCCGGCTTTCTGACTGAGTTTTAGACATGCGTTCCTCACAAAGCTTAATCATTTCTAGCTTTTGGTTTAAAGTGAGAGATGTGGGATTCCTCCTTTCACGTGAGAGGCCATGGTAAGGTTACTAATTAGCCTAATCTCAATATTGTTATATCCAGGGAAGGGGGAGGCTGGAGGAAAGGGAGAGATGGGGAACAGCCGGTTGGTGGTGGATGTAGGAAACACACATTGATAATTCAGCTTCTTATATGGGTGCGGTTCATGGTGCCCCAAACAGTGACAGTAGTTTTAGATTCCTGTTACCTGCCGGGCACCTGGCATGGGTGTGGAGGGCAGAGTTCTGAGGTGGTCTCTTAGATTCCTGGCCCCTAATGTACACACCCCTTCTTCCAGTTACTCATTCAGACACTCATCTGGTACTGTCATGAAGAGACTTGCAGATGTCGGGAGGTCCCAGGTCAGTGAGGTGAGAAGGGAGGTCGTCTGGGAGAGCCTGACCTAATCACACAGACCCTGGGAAGCAGAGGTTCCTCCATCTGGTTGGAGAACAGAGGCTGAGATTAGATGCGTGAGAAAAATGTGATGTGCTGTGCCTGCCTTGAGATTCAGGTGGCCCCTAGGGACGGCTCCTGCTCACAGCCAGTAAGCACACAGGGTTCTTAGTCCTACAGTTGCAGGGAACTGGATTCTGCCACGAAATCTGAATGAGTTTGGAAACCAGTTTTCCCCAGGGCCTCCAGGTGAGAGCTCAGCCCGATGACATACAGTTGCAGCTTTGCGTGACCCTGCGTGGAGATCCCAGCTGGCCTGGCCTGGATGTGTGACCTGCAGAACTGTAGGGTAACAAATGCATGCTGCTTTAAGCTGCTGAGGGGAAAGATGATTTTGTTGTCTTTTGTTTCAGATTCTAATGTAGGAACTGGTGAGAAGAAGGTGACTGAAGCCTGGATTTCTGAGGATGAAAACTCACATAGGACGACGTCAGACAGACTCACGGTGATGGAGCTCCCCTCTCCCGAGTCTGAGGAAGTCCACGAGCCCAGATTAGGGGAGCTCTTGGGAAATCCAGAAGGTCAGAGCCTGGGGAGTTCCCCCTCTCAGGACAGGGGCTGCAAGCAGGTGACAGTGACCCATTGGAAGATCCAGACAGGAGAGACAGCTCAAGTGTGCACCAAGTCAGGAAGAAACCATATTCTGAACTCAGACCTTCTTCTGCTTCAGAGAGAGCTCATAGAGGGGGAAGCCAATCCTTGCGATATCTGTGGCAAAACCTTCACGTTTAATTCGGACCTAGTTAGGCATCGGATTTCGCATGCTGGGGAGAAACCTTACACGTGCGATCAGTGTGGGAAAGGCTTTGGCCAGAGCTCACACCTTATGGAGCATCAGAGAATTCACACTGGAGAGAGACTCTACGTCTGTAATGTGTGTGGGAAAGACTTCATTCACTATTCAGGTCTCATTGAGCATCAGCGCGTTCATTCAGGAGAAAAGCCCTTCAAATGTGCGCAGTGTGGGAAGGCGTTTTGTCACAGTTCAGACCTGATTAGGCACCAGAGAGTTCACACCAGAGAGAGACCTTTTGAATGCAAAGAGTGTGGGAAAGGCTTCAGTCAGAGCTCCTTACTTATTCGCCATCAGAGGATTCACACGGGAGAAAGGCCCTATGAGTGCAATGAATGTGGGAAATCCTTCATAAGGAGCTCGAGCCTCATTCGCCATTATCAGATCCACACAGAAGTGAAACAGTATGAATGCAAAGAATGTGGGAAGGCATTCCGTCATCGCTCAGACCTTATTGAACACCAGAGAATTCACACCGGAGAGAGACCCTTTGAATGCAATGAGTGTGGGAAAGCCTTTATTCGGAGTTCAAAGCTCATTCAGCATCAGAGGATCCATACTGGGGAGAGGCCTTACGTATGCAATGAGTGTGGGAAGCGCTTCAGCCAGACGTCAAACTTCACCCAGCATCAGAGAATTCACACTGGAGAGAAACTCTATGAATGTAACGAGTGTGGGAAAGCTTTCTTTCTGAGTTCATACCTTATTCGACACCAGAAAATCCACACTGGAGAGAGAGTGTATGAATGTAAGGAATGTGGGAAAGCGTTTCTCCAGAAAGCCCATCTCACTGAGCACCAGAAGATCCACTCTGGGGACAGGCCCTTCGAATGTAAAGACTGTGGGAAAGCCTTCATCCAGAGCTCCAAGCTGCTTCTGCACCAGATTATTCACACTGGAGAAAAGCCCTATGTGTGCAGTTATTGTGGGAAAGGCTTTATTCAGAGGTCAAACTTCCTTCAACACCAGAAAATTCATACTGAAGAGAAGCTCTATGAATGTAGTCAGTATGGGAGAGATTTTAACTCAACTACAAACGTTAAAAATAATCAAAGGGTTCACCAAGAGGGACTCTCCTTGAGTAAGGCCCCCATACATTTGGGTGAGAGGTCTGTAGATAAGGGGGAACACACAGGTAACTTATAAAATAATTACTTTCCCGCCCAGTGAGTGATGTTTGGAAATGCGTGGAATTAGGATTCATGTGGTTTCTAAGATTTGGACATGTCAGAATTTTGTGAGTCATGGATGGGGCTGCTTTTGCAGTGGGTGCCACCTGCCACTGTGCAGCCCTACTCGGCTCAGCCCTTCTCCTCAGCTGTGAGCACTGTCCTCAGGAGAGTCACAGGGCTTGACACCTGACTCTGAGCTGGAACAGTAGGGGCAGGGAGAAGACAGGTCTCAAGAAAAGGTTTTTAAGAAGTTTCATCCCCAGTTAAGCAGAGTCCATCCTTGACTTAAATCCCTTATTACAGCACAACTGTGTATCTAATCTTACGATTTAGGAGAATGTTACCTAGGACATTTTGATGTGTTAAGTTGAAGAAAGGTAACTCGTGTATGAACCCCGAGCCATTTCCCTGTTGTCCTGAGGAGGAACTCCAGGCCTCCCATCGTGTGCCCTAAGGCCTCCTGCGTCCTGGAGCCCTGCCTCCCACTGCCTGACTTCCTGCCACACGGTTAATGCTGCAGCAACACCGACTGCTTCATCTTCCCTGTGCTCCACGTGGCTTCCTACCTCTCTCGCCTTTGTTCTTGTTGAAGGGTCTCTTCTCAGCTAATTAACTCTGAATCATGGTTCAAGACAAGCCTCAGGCATCATGTCAATGGGTGTTTCCCTCAAGCTTAGTTGGCAGCACTCTCCACACTTCTGTGGCTCAGTGATTACTGCTATTACTATATTTACTTGCATATGTCAGAATGATGTGATAGACTATCTCTGTCACTATGCTGTTGGGTTCCTGAGGACAGTGATCATATCTGATTGATTTCCATGTGTCCACTGTCTAGCACAGGGCAATAAAAAATACACCCCTAAATCTATGTGTAATTGGCATCTCTCTTGCTTTGTCCTTTCTATACTGCCATTCTAAAAATTTTCAGCTGTTGGCTGTTTTTTTTGTTGTTTGTTCATTTTGTATCAGTATAATCTACGATTCTGTTAGAAGTATCTTCTCAGCCCTGCTACTGTCTGCTGCTCCTACTTAGAAGTTGCAGGCAATATCCTGTGCACATCCACGCCCTCCTGTGTGCCACCTTACAGCTCATGCAGAACTGTCTACTTGATCTGGAGGGCATTGACACCTGGCTCAGCTGGAACAGTGGGGACAGGAGGAGGCAGGTCTCAAGAGAAGGTCTTTACTTACTTGTCTGTATCTTTCTGTCTCACTCGAAAGGCACAGTCTCAATGCGCTACGTAACTCTTCTGTTGTAGCAGTTCTGAGGTTGAACTGAGCTCTTGTCATTTTCCATGCTCTCTGGCTCATTGTGTCATTTCAAAATGTATTGATATCTATAAGGAATAGTCCTCAATGTTGGGAAAACAGATGAGCAACCCACTACCCTGAAGTCATCCACCGTGTAGTGGGGAAGACGGAGATCACAGTAGGGTGAGTTAAGTATGTGCCCTCAGGTGTGAAGGAGCACAGGTGAGGGGGTGCCTGCTGTGGCACAGAGCTGGGAAGGCCTTACAGAAGAGGTGACATTTCAGCTGGGCCAGAGATCAGTAGAGAGCAGCTGAAGAAGAAAATAGGGTCCAGGAGAGGAATCTGCAGAAACATGGAGCCATGACAGATGGCTTTTTGGCTAGGACTGTTCGAAAGCAGGCGAGGTAAATGGACAGTGGACAGCCGCCTCGCCAAACTGTTAGTCTTTACCTCTGAATTTCATCTGGACATGAACCCCAAAGTCCAGTTTTGTAACGATATAATTTTTTTCTCATGAGGCCATATTTTGAGTTCTTAAATACTACCAACCCTGAACGTCTCAGGACAAATAATTCAAAAAAGAGATCTACATTTTCTGGAAAATCAGCATTACTAGAGATGTTTCAAATGTAGATTTTACCAGACCATTTTAATCAACTTTATTGAGATTCAATTTTCATATAGTAAAACGCCTATTTAAGTGTACAAGGTTTTGAAAAATCTATACACCTGTGTAACCACCACCACCTGTGTAACCACCACCGCCAGAACCAAAAACGTTTCTGTCACCCAAAGAAGTTCCCTTTTGCCTTTTCCTAGTTAAGCCCACTCCAGCCCCAGATAACCACTTTCTATCCTCATAGATTAGTGTTGCTTGGTTTAGAGCCTCATACAAATGGATTCATTTACTATGTGTTCTTTTGCGTCTGATGTCTCACTTTGGCATGTTTTTAGACTCATCCAAGCTGTTTTGTGTTTCAGTAGTTCTCCTTGCTGAAT